CTGGGAGTAGTAGTTCCCCTGGAGCGCAGGCGTCACTCCCCCGCCCAAGCGAAGGGCGGGATTCCGGCGAGAGCCTGCGCTTGCGACAGTGCCGTTTCTCCTACCTGAAGTCTCATTGGGTATCGCACTACTGGAAGGGGCGGCGCTGCCATGACAGAGAAGGCAATAAAACTGAAGGCCTAGCTCGACTAAAAGCGCTTACTATTAAGGAAGACTTCGCTGTGGCTCCATCCGGCACGGAAAGCTAAACCGTGTAATGGCTGGCAACCAGGAAGCTAGACTACCTAGAATCCGGAGGATTGGAGGGACTGGCCGGCGTGGGCCCCTGAGATCTCCTACTACATGTCTTCAGTTTTATCCATAGACACGGAAGGGCACTAAAATTGCCTGGTGCCATTTCCTGTGAAACAAGTCTAGATAAGAGAAGGGACTTGCCCAAGGTCACATAGCCGAGAAATAAAGCCGAGGGCAGTAGGAGAAATGATCTGACTTTCCGAACCACCCCCAAGCCTAGGGCCCTTATCACCACACCTTTCATGGAAGTGAAAATCCTGCTCTTGTGCTCTTTAACCCTTAATGAAGTTTATAGGTCCCAGCAAAGAAAATGGATGTAAGAACTGGGCTTTTTTCCCCCTCTAAATGATAGTAAAGGGCCCTAATGCAGTGAGATGTGTCCCCATAGGCCTTATAAACCCTGTTTTGCAAAGTAAAACATAAGTCCCACAGATGGCAAGCAATTCAGGTCACACTGGGCCTAAAATCCCGTCTCTTACCTTCCTTCACCACCATCATTCTGAGATTGTTTCAGTACTTGCACTCTACTTACCCGAACTCTGTGGGCAGATTCTGCTGCCTGGGAGCCCTGGAATAGAACTTCAAGGACCGTTCAACATCTGGATTCAACTAGAAATTAAGAATGGCCCCCAAACAGAAAGCCGGGCCTAGGAACCAATTAGCGCAGGTCAAGTCCCTACCCGGACTCATTTTTTTTCAGCCCTCAGGAAGTAGGGGCCTCTCTGAATCCACTTGCCGGAAGTGCCTTTCCAGTGGACCTGGGCTGTTGTTGCGGTTGTTTTCCTTCTCTCCGTGCAACGCTGGCAAGTCTCAAAGTCGCCACAGGTGCAGGTTGGGATGGGAGGCACCAAGGGTTGGAAAATTAAGTGACACCTTGTGTTATACACAGAAACATGCCCCTGATTCAGTGCCTCTGCTTAGCTGTAACATGTTAATCAGAACTACCTGGCATCTTCCTGAACAAGACTTTCAATAGGGGCCAGTATGCTTCGCTTCATCCAGAAGTTTTCTCAAGCATCTTCAAAGGTTGGTTTGTTCAGCAGATATTTGAGCACTATAATTTTGTCTTTTGGTTCTATTTTCTTTGTAGATACTGAAGTACTCTTTCCCAGTGGGACTAAGAACCAGCAGAACAGATATACTTTCTCTCAAGATGTCTCTCCAGCAAAACTTTTCCCCATGTCCAAGGCCTTGGCTTTCCTCATCATTTCCAGCGTATATGAGCAAGACACAGTGCTATCATACATCCCCCTGCAGCTTTAAAAAGCAGCAGAAGCAAGCACTTCTAGCCAGACCCTCAAGCACCATCACTTACCTAACTGACAGCCCAAAGCCAGCATTATGTGTAACTCTGGCAGGACTAATCCCCTTCGTTGCTCCACCACTGGTCATGCTGATGACAAAAACTTATATTCCCATATTAGCTTTTACTCAGATGGCTTATGGAGCCAGTTTCCTATCTTTCTTGGGTGGGATCAGATGGGGTTTTGCTCTACCAGAAGGTAGTCCAGCCAAACCAGACTACCTTAATTTAGCTAGCAGTGCAGCTCCTCTTTTCTTTTCATGGTTTGCCTTCCTTATTTCTGAAAGACTTAGTGAAGCCATAGTCACAGTAATAATGGGTATGGGAGTAGCATTCCACCTTGAACTTTTTCTCTTACCACATTATCCCAACTGGTTTAAAGCCCTGAGGATAGTAGTCACTTTATTGGCCACTTTTTCATTTATAATCACTTTAGTAGTTAAAAGTAGTTTTCCAGAAAAAGGACATAAGAGACCTGGTCAAGTATAAAAAATATAAAAGTCTGGGAAGTGAGGAGCACCTCTGCCCAGCTGCTGCCCCGTCTGGGAAGTGAGGAGCGCCTCTGCCTGGCCGCCTGACCATCTGGGAAGTGTGACAAGCGCCTCTGCCCGGCCGCTGTGCAACCTTCCACGTGTGAAGTGACAGCCTTGTGTGTGATCTTTTCTGTCTTCCCCAAGTTTGCATTTTCGACATTAAAGTTTACTTTTTAGTTAAAAGTTTTAAAAATATATATATATAAATACACTGTAGATAACATTTGTATGCCAGCTACACCTTTTTCTACTTCTGTTTGGCTTTTTTTCCCCACACCAATGGTAATTTATCTTCACAGATTGTTCTTCATTTCTAGAAATTGTTACTTCATGGTAATTACTTGAGCAAAAGCTTGAAAATCCCTGACAAGTACTTTTCATCTCATAGTATATTAGTTTTCACTCAGTCATTTTATGAATAATATAGTTATCCACTTAAACATTTCAATATTTTAACCATCTTGAAAATTAAAGATTAAAAATCCCCTTTGTTAGAGTCTTGTGATCATTGAAAAGAAT